TAGTCAAGTCCTTTACTTTTAATTCATATTTTATCAGTGAAGAATTTGGTTGTAGAAGGGAAAAATTATTGATCATATCTCTTTATCACTTTGCCCAGGAAGCCTTGCCACAATTCTGATTATTTGTACATGTTTCAGTTGCAACACCTTTGTAAATAACATTCTCATAAATGTAAAATAAGGATGACTAATATTAACTGGGGCTTCTTTACACCCAGATTCTTAGTGCTCTTTATGAGTATAGTAAGAGAGATTCAATGGGTCATTATTCCTTATGGGGTCTGGGGAACAATATCAACTCTTTATCGTATATCTGCTATAGTCGACTTTGGAAAACTTACAAATTAACTCAGAAATAACTTCTCACTACATAGAAAATAACAACAAACAAACAGAGAAATGCATTCTAGGTTTATAACATTGAATGTTTTTGCACTGACATTCACAAATCCTACTTGAGGGGACAGACCTTTCTTTGTGGTACAGCTAAGCTCGATAGGATAATATCCATAAACACCAGAATACTGTCATGATTTATGTTCATACATAATTTAAGTAAAGAAGGTATGGATTATAAAATTACCTGACAAATCTGGATCTCAACATTTTTATATGTAAAATTAAATATTCTGTATGATAATTTCAGTCTAAAGTTCTGTGGTTTTGATTTCTTATTACATTGAGATTCATTGTTAATACTGGGGCCATTAAAATAGTGAATGGAATTATATAAAACTAGTACTCCTGGGGTATCAAGTGAATTGCTGCAGGACTATTTCGGATCTTGGTCACTTAGCAATTTATACCCATATTCTTGTAACTGTTAAAGTTTCTTAAAGAAACTGACTGCAAGAGAAATCAGCAGATGTAACTTTTGTGTGACAATGCAGCTTTTTCTAGTCACTATCTCTTTGAATATGGCACTATGCACCAAGCATAGAAATGTTCTCACTCTTAATAAGCTTCAGTAGTCAAAACTATGCAGAAGAATTCTTTAAATGTAAGGGTTTTTTTTTCTTGTTTCAACAACAGCTGAGTCAGACAGATGATCTGTACACTGTTTTATACCAAGAAATCATTTACAATGAAGATCCTTCTCTTTTTCTGTATTTTGCTTTTCTTTGGAGTCCTTATTCCACCAGGTAATATGAATATTATTGCTAGAGGGGTCAAGTACTAATTCCAGCTGTTCTTGCCTTCTTTCAGCCAGAAGTGAAGGGCACCATATCACCTTTAGTAGGTGGAAGTCATGTACAGCGATTGGAGGTCGATGTAAAAATCAATGTGATGATAGTGAATTTAGGATTTCATACTGTGCAAGACCTACAACTCATTGCTGCGTGACAGAATGTGACCCTACGGACCCAAATAATTGGATCCCAAAGGACTCAGTAGGGACTCAAGAATGGTACCCTAAAGACTCACGTCATTGAAGAAATCCATGCACAAGAAGATGATACATCTGAATGAAGTCCTCTCATTATTTCATCACTTCATTAATGACCTATAATTTCCATGCATGCATACCTATAATGAATAAATAATTAAATAAAATATATTTCAGCTGGACATTTTTATAAACATTGTGCTTGCTTAGAAGAAAGAATCAGAATACAAAGCAGGGATTTGAACTCTGGAATAGAAGCAGCGTGGAGAAGAAAATCCATGATGGGACCGCTAAGTTTAGTGAGATTCTGGGGCCAATTCCTTATTTAGTGTGAAAAGCATATTATGAGTCATTAGTGAGGTATTATCAAGAATTCTTTGAGGAGACTCAGGAGTGGGGACAGAGTTGATAAGAGATGTGACCCCTGAACTAGTAAAAATCGTTGCAAGAAATTTGAAGGATTATGAAATCCTCATAACTTTCTCATATTGCTTATACTTCCTGGTTATACTTTTTCTCTCTTTTTTGAAAGAATTATGAAAATAAAAATAACTGATTTTTTTTCCAAGAATAATCTCAAAAGGTAGAATAGAGGGAGACTAGGTTGAGGAAGGAAAAGAAGAATGGTAAATCCCTGTAGCTTGTGGCAATAACGATAATGTGAAATTATGATTAACTTTTTTGTTTTGTTTTGCTTTGTTTCATGTTTTTAATGTTTCCACATATTATCAGATGATTCTTATCATGCTACTTATTGGTGTCTTAGTAAATTTTAAGTTTTTAAAAAATAATGTAACAGAATTATATATGTGTGTATGCATGCTCACACATATAATTTCTATTATAGAAATTTTTGTCATACCCAGGATTTATGTGGCAAGGATGTGTTAACAAAGGCTAAATTGTGGCCTTGAGGGAAAGGGTCAGCAGTTGGTCTTAATACCTCACCTAGATTAAAGATTTTCCCCTTATTCAAACATTTTGAAATATCAACTCTAAAAATAGGTGATGGTTTTGCAGGGCTTGGTATGTGCTAAGTATTACTTAAAGAATGTCCTCTAGGCTTTGTCCTTGGCTGGCAGCCTTGGTTATTATGTGACTTACAACCTGTGGACTAAGGCCACATGAAGAAAAGGGAGCTAGTCACTTAAAATTATGTGGTAACAAGGTATTTAAGTTGAGGCTACTTGTACCTGGTAGGTTTCTTATGCTGCTGTGACATATACACATTTCAGCTTTGGGTTAATCTTATAACCAAAACATATCCTGTACACAGTACCTGGGCACATAGGGAAAAGCATCTGGGTGTCCAAATTATATATGATATTCCTGATATGTATAATACTATGCTCTCTGACCAGTGTCAATTTGGAGCTAAATAACCCTATTTGCATCTTGTGATTTTGGTTTATGATCCAAACTCTGAACCCCACTTCAGGGGTCTCACAGTATACCTATACTATAATTTAATGTATCTGTGGTAGGATAGATGAAAATTATGAATAAAGCTGCTATAATTGTATTAATGTGTGCATTCATTATTAATGGTTATAT